GTGGGTGAGAGCCTGGCTGACCACCACCCTCTTCTACAGTGTAACCTACAGTAGATTGCGTCATGAGAGTGTGTCCGCATCTGTAACGCCATGAAAGTCGTGAGGGTTAAAGGCATGGGCAGACAGCTTTGCACGGTGCTCAACAGCCACCATTTACTGTCATCATTGTGAATACCCAGAGGACAAATCATAAATACCAGTGAATGTTTACTGAGCACTTGCTGTGTGCTAAGTGTTTTCCTTGGGTTATCTCAGTAAAATTTTACAGCACCTAAAGTAGCTGCTGTTAAAGGCCTTTCTGACGGCCTTTCACGGTTGAGCCACAGAGATGTTGAGTAACTTGTCCAAGGTCACACAGCTACTAAGAGATGTACTTTTCCTATTCAGAGACCTAGGCAGGCTGGGAGTGGGAAAAGACAGAAACACTAAGGGAGTGGCTCAGTAAGAGGCAACAATTCCAGTGCCCACCAGGTGCCCCAAATGTTTCAGCATCATGGACAACTCTAGGGGGCTTGGGTTTCCACCCCAGAGACTTGCGCAGGGCAGACTCTACCAAGGTGTGGGTTGGAGTTGGGAGTCGGGGTGAGGTTCCCCGCTGGCTCCAGGCTGCTCCAATGGGGCGGGGGCCGCCCGCAGGGCCGGGCGGGGCTGTGCTGCCATCTGGAGCCGCTGCCGCCGGCGGCCACTGTCAGGGCGCGAGCGGCTGGAGCGCACGCAGGGCTGGAGCGAGTGCAGCCGCCGCCGCCGCCGACACCGCGGCACATGGGCCGGCCCCGCCGCTGCCGTCGCCCCTAGCCCCAGCAGCCCTGGTCTCGCAGCCTCCTGCGGCTCTGGTCGCCCGACCAGCCATGTCTCTCGGCGGAGCCTCCGAGCGCAGCGTCCCGGCCACCAAGATTGAAATTACCGTGTCCTGCCGGTGAGCGGGCCGCGCTGGGGAGGGCTTAGGCACTGGCACTGCCCCAGCCCCAGCCAGCCGCGGGGCTCAGCCTGGGCAGGGGCTAGACCCCCGGGGAGAGGCGAAATTGGCTGGAAAATCACAGCTGATGACAGGGCGAGTAGCTGGTGGGATCGAGAAGCGGGGGGTCTTGGGCAGCCCCACCCCGAAAAAAGGGCTCAGCCTGCGGGTTCAGGGGGTGGGTCGCAGATATCCGGTAGGAGCTCGGCCCCAGGAGGACAAAGTTCTGGGGCGAGCCCTCTTTCCTGGGCCCTTGGAGACAGTGTGGGTGCGTTCGCGTCCAGTCCGCAGAGCCATGGTTCCTGGACAGCGATTTCCGGTGCTGTCCAGAGTGCTGACAGAGCGGACCCCGGCTGGGGGTAGCCATGGGGGACAGAGGTTCGATGCGGGCCCCATGCCTCTCCTCAGTGCCCGGCTCAGAGCCGACTCGAGGCGGGCGGACTCCAGGATGATCCACTCTGTCTGTCTGTTGCTTTTCTCTAGGAACCTGCTAGACCTTGATACCTTCTCCAAGTCCGACCCCAGTAGGCGGCTCCAGGACCGGGAGGGGGAACTTTGACGTCCTTCCCTCCCCGCCCCCACCTGCAGTGGTGGTGCTTTACACGCAGAGCCGGGCCAGCCAGGAGTGGCGGGAGGTGAGTCCCAGAGCCCCCTCCCGGCCCAGGGCGTCCCACGCTGACCCTCCACCCCCCTACCCAGTTCGGACGGACCGAGGTGATTGATAACACGCTGAACCCAGACTTCGTGCGCAAATTCGTCCTCGACTATTTCTTTGAGGAAAAGCAAAATCTGCGCTTCGATGTGTGAGGCCCCGCCTGGAATTCTGGCTTGGCCCCCCACCCCACACCGGTTCCACTCTTTTCCCAGGTACAACGTGGACTCCAAAACCAACATCTCCAAACCGGTGAGCAAACGTTTCCTCGAGGGTTGGCGGAGTCCTTCTTGGCTGCCACTGCTGGGACCTGCAGAAGGTGAGGCTGAATGGGGCTGGGCAGAGGTTGGGTTCTGGTCTTGCTGACTCCTTGTCCTGCATAGGATTTCCTGGGACAAGCGTTCCTGGCCCTGGGAGAGGTGATTGGAGGCCAGGGCAGCCGAGTAGAGCGAACCCTCACGTAAGCTGAATAGGAAGGGGTGTGGGAGTGGGTCCTCTCACTAAGAGGCTTTTTCTGCTTCCAGGGGTGTACCAGGCAAGAAGTGTGGGACCATATTGCTGACTGCAGAAGAGCTTAGCAATTGTCGGGTCAGTAAGGGCCACATGCTAGACCCAGGAGCGGTGCCACCAGCCCAACTTCATCCATCCCTAGGACATTGCCACCATGCAGCTGTGTGCAAACAAGCTGGACAAGAAGGACTTCTTTGGGAAATCAGACCCCTTCCTTGTGTTCTACAGGAGCAATGAGGATGGCACGTGAGTCACTGCCATCAGGGCTGTTAGGCTGGAAATTATACCAATTCTTCCCACTCCCCTCCAGGTTCACCATCTGCCACAAGACAGAGGTTGTGAAAAACACGCTGAATCCTGTGTGGCAGCCCTTCAGCATCCCTGTGCGGGCTCTGTGCAATGGAGACTATGACAGGTTGGCTCCAGCATAAGCTGGGGAGTAAGGAGCACCTAGGGTATGTTTATCTCCTACATTTCAGAACGGTGAAGATTGATGTGTACGACTGGGACCGGGATGGAAGGTAGAACTGCCCCACATGGTCCCTTCTCCTGTCCTGCTGCTTAGCCACGCCCACCTCATTGCAGCCACGATTTCATTGGTGAGTTCACCACCAGCTACCGGGAGCTGAGCAAGGCCCAGAACCAGTTCACAGTATATGAGGTGAGCATTCCAGCCCTGCCCAGGTCACCCAGTTCTCATCATCACTGTTACCTCCTCCCCTTAGGTTCTTAACCCTCGGAAGAAATGTAAGAAGAAGAAATATGTCAACTCAGGAACTGTGAGTGCTCCCTAGAGCCGTGGCCCTCCCTGAAAGTGCCAGGGCTGCCTATTCTGTCCCACAGGTGACGCTGCTCTCCTTCTCTGTGGACTCTGAATTCACTTTTGTTGATTACATCAAGGGAGGGTGAGTCACAGGCCAAGCTCTGGGCTGAAAGCCTCACTTCTCAATTCATCTGCTTCCCCAACAGGACACAGCTGAACTTCACAGTAGCCATTGACTTCACGGCTTCCAATGGTGAGACACGGATGAGTGAAAAAGTCGGAGGTATCATGAGGCTGGGGTTCCTGTGTCCCTACAGGGAATCCTCTGCAGCCTACCTCCCTGCACTACATGAGTCCCTACCAGCTCAGCGCCTATGCCATGGCCCTCAAGGCAGTGGGAGAGATCATCCAGGACTATGACAGTGATAAGCTCTTCCCAGCTTATGGCTTTGGGGCCAAGCTGCCCCCAGAGGGACGGATCTCCCACCAGTTCCCCCTGGTATGGTATTGGCCAGAGCTTACCCTCCGTGCGGCTCAGCCTGGCAGGGCATATTCTTTGACAGAACAACAATGATGAGGACCCCAACTGTGCGGGCATCGAGGGTGTGCTGGAGAGCTATTTCCAGAGCCTGCGCACAGTGCAGCTCTATGGGCCCACCTACTTTGCTCCTGTCATCAACCAAGTGGCCAGGTAAGGGAACTGGGTGGAAGCTGGGGGAAATGTCAGCTGGATTCTCATTTGGCCTCTCATCCAGGGCTGCAGCCAAGATCTCTGATGGCTCCCAGTACTATGTTCTGCTCATCATCACTGATGGGGTCATCTCTGACATGACGCAGACCAAGGAGGCCATCGTCAGCGTGAGTCTGAGGAGGAGGGCTTGGCAGGGAGGTGCCCCAACAGTTCACCCTCTTTCCCCTACAGGCCTCCTCATTGCCCATGTCTATCATTATCGTCGGTGTAGGACCAGCCATGTTTGAGGGTGAGTAGGAAGGGGTGTCCCTGAGTGGGACTCCAATCAGCTGAGGGGTGTGTCTTTTCTGCAGCAATGGAAGAGTTGGACGGTGATGATGTGCGCGTGTCCTCTAGGGGACGCTACGCAGAGCGGGACATCGTTCAGGTAGACCTGACGTGGGAGAGGCTGTGGAGCTGGGCTTATCTCTTCTTGTCTGTGCCTGACCCAGTTCGTCCCATTCCGAGACTATGTTGACCGGTCGGGGAACCAGGTGTTGAGCATGGCCCGACTGGCCAAGGATGTGCTGGCCGAGATCCCGGAGCAGCTGCTGTCCTATATGCGCACCAGAGACATCCAGCCTCGGCCCCCACCCCCTGCCAACCCCAGCCCGATCCCAGCTCCAGAGCAGCCCTGAGGATTCCACATATCCAATGCCTCACAGTCTGCAAGCCTGCTCACCCACTGCTTCTGCTTTAAGCCAGAGGCACCTGGAACCCTGGACTTCACTGGGAGGGCCAACTTGGAGGATCAGTGCTGGCTGACAAGCCCTCCGCCTCCTTGCCTGCAGAGGGCCTGGCACTATCACCACCTCTCTGCCTTCATGCCAATAATAAAGCTGATCTTTATTCCACCTCTGTCTCATGCATGTTGGCGAAGGAAGAC